TTTAAATTTTGTAGGCGATGAATGCACAAGGCCCTTAAGCTGCATTGAAGGCTGCCTAAGGCAGTATACAAAATCAGTGCTGAATATTTGTTAACACTTAAGGAGAATGTACGTTTTAATTTTCATGTTTGATGCTTGGGGAAAAGATTACATCGCACCACCTATCTTCCCCATATATTGATTATTCGTGTTTCTCACTTCCATGGTAGTGTGCACGTTATTTGCTTAACTTTGGCATATAAATTCAGAAGAAATATCATTTAACTCTGTGCCTAAGGAGGGTATTTAGAAATAACCGACGCAGCTAACATGAGAAGGCAAAAAAAAAAAAAAAGAAAAAAGAAAAAAATCACACTAACGGACTTTTTTTTTTTTTCTAACAACAAAAAACCGTGAGACTTCACTTGGGGTAACCATAACGTCGTCAAGGCTGTGGCGTCACGCCTCTAAGCGGATACGGCAGAAGTTTTGGGGCCAGACACAAGACTTCCAAGTTTGAATGGGCAGCGCAAAACCCAGACAAGTTTTCCGGTAGTGCCGCCAACCCCTGTCAGGCACAGAAGACACAGCGAGAACCGTGAGCCGTTACGAAAGCCTAAAACACTGAGCTCGCGTCCTGCCAAGCAGCAGGCGCACAAACCTACACCTCCGAGCGCTCCCTGGAGGTCCCGCCCACTCTTCTCTCCCGAGCCGGCTAGAGATCTGGAAGAGGGCGGGCCAAGGGTGAGGAGGGCAGTATGCGCATGCGCGCTCAGGACCCAGTCAGTGAGCCAATAAGGAATCTCGCGAGTGTTGAAAGTCGGTGGCGTAGGTCGTCGTCCTGGATGCTGGCGAGATAGATGTTATCTTCCAGAGGAAGAGGAGGAGGCGGCGAAGCGTTTTCCCAGCCTCAGTCTCTCTTTCGTTTTCCTTTTCCCTTCCCCCAACCCTCCGCCCTTCTCTAAATCAGCCGGCCTTCCTTGACCTCAGTGACCCGTCTGGCCCCGCCCACCCTCGTCGACGTGATTCCCGCCGTGAGGTAAGCGCCGGTGGAACCTAGAGCCCCGCGGAAGAGCAGAACGTTTGGGAGTGTGCAGCTCCTGGGCCCGGCTCAGGCCCGTCGCGGAGGCGCGGCGCAGGGGAGCGCTCGGGTGGGAGTCTCGCTCCTCCACCAGTTTATTGCGACGTAGCATCCAGGCCTAGGCCTCCCCGTCCATCCCCGCCGGACTCGGGCCTCTGGCAGCAGCGGGTGACGCAGACGGAACATCATGTCGTCCGCGGCCGAGCCTCCGCCACCCCCGCCTCCCGAGAGCGCGCCTTCCAAGCCCGCAGCCTCGATCGCCAGCGGCGGGAGCAACAGCAGCAACAAAGGCGGCCCCGAAGGCGTCGCGGCGCAGGCGGTTGCGTCTGCGGCCAGCGCTGGTCCCGCAGACGCCGAGATGGAGGTGAGGGCGACTTGCGGCATGGGGAGCGGGTGACCAATTCTATTTAATTATTTCTTTCTACCAGGAAATATTTGATGATGCGTCACCTGGAAAGCAAAAGGAAATCCAAGAACCAGATCCTACCTATGAAGAAAAAATGGTATGTTCTAGGCTTGTGAATAGAGTCTATAAGATAAAATGTATCTTAAATTTTTTTTTTTCAGCAAACTGACCGGGCAAATAGATTCGAGTATTTATTAAAGCAGACAGAACTTTTTGCACATTTCATTCAACCTGCTGCTCAGAAGACTCCAACTTCACCTTTGAAGATGAAACCAGGGCGCCCACGAATAAAAAAAGATGAGAAGCAGAACTTACTATCCGTTGGCGAGTGAGTAATAGTTTAAACTTCATAGTTCAACCCAAATCAGGTTATTTTATTTTCATCTTAACAGTTACCGACACCGTAGAACAGAGCAAGAGGAGGATGAAGAGCTATTAACAGAAAGCTCCAAAGCAACCAATGTTTGCACTCGATTTGAAGACTCTCCATCGTGTATGTTAAACACACTTGATTTTTTTAAAAAAAAATGCCTATTGTGCTTTTCTTTTGTTCTTAGATGTAAAATGGGGTAAACTGAGAGATTATCAGGTCCGAGGATTAAACTGGCTCATTTCTTTGTATGAGAATGGCATCAATGGTATCCTTGCAGATGAAATGGTATGTGTTGGTAGTTTTTTTTGAAGGGTATGCACTGCTTCATGGTTATTTTGAAATCTTTCAGGGCCTAGGAAAGACTCTTCAAACAATTTCTCTTCTTGGGTACATGAAACATTATAGAAACATTCCTGGGCCTCATATGGTTTTGGTTCCTAAGTCTACATTACACAACTGGATGAGTGAATTCAAGAGATGGGTACCAACACTTAGATCTGTTTGTTTGATAGGAGATAAAGAACAAAGAGTAAGTTTCTAGTATTTCATTACATTTTTGAGACGTGATGTAATTTTTTTCTCTTGTTACACAGGCTGCTTTTGTCAGAGACGTTTTATTACCGGGAGAATGGGATGTATGTGTAACATCTTATGAAATGCTTATTAAAGAGAAGTCTGTGTTCAAAAAATTTAATTGGAGATACTTAGTAATAGATGAAGCTCACAGGATCAAAAATGAAAAATCTAAGGTAATTTGATACTTAGATGTGAAAAGCCTTCATTCTAATGGTGTATTTGGTTCTTTTCTTTCAGTTGTCAGAAATAGTGAGGGAATTCAAGACTACAAATAGACTATTATTAACTGGAACACCTCTTCAGAACAACTTGCATGAGCTGTGGTCACTTCTTAACTTTCTGTTGCCAGATGTGTTTAATTCAGCAGATGTAAGTATTTCCTGGTGCTTTCTGGTTAATAAGATCTGAGTATATTTTTTGTTTGTTTATCTAGGACTTTGATTCCTGGTTTGATACAAACAACTGCCTTGGGGATCAAAAACTAGTTGAGAGGCTTCATATGGTAAGTATTTTGGAGTAGTGTTAAAGCATATTGGTATTACCTGTTTATTTTTGTCCTTTTTAAGGTTTTGCGTCCATTCCTCCTTCGTCGAATTAAGGCTGATGTTGAAAAGAGTTTGCCTCCAAAGAAGGAAGTAAAAATCTATGTGGGCCTCAGCAAAATGCAAAGGGAATGGTATGTATTCTCAGATGTACTTGATAGCACTAGAGCTCTAAAAATGTTTTTCTTCTTTGAATAGGTATACTCGGATATTAATGAAGGATATAGATATACTCAACTCAGCAGGCAAGATGGACAAAATGAGGTTATTGAACATCCTAATGCAGTTGAGAAAATGTTGTAATCATCCATATCTCTTTGATGGAGCAGAACCTGGTCCACCTTATACAACAGATATGCATCTAGTAACCAACAGTGGCAAAATGGTGGTTTTAGACAAGCTGCTCCCTAAGTTAAAAGAACAAGGTATCGGTTACCCGTATCAAATTATCAAAACTCACTGATAATAGATTGTTATATTCCCCAACAGGTTCACGAGTACTAATCTTCAGTCAAATGACAAGGGTATTGGACATTTTGGAAGATTATTGCATGTGGAGAAATTATGAGTACTGCAGGTTGGATGGTCAGACACCCCATGATGAGAGACAAGTGAGTAAAATTTGGGGAGGGAGATAAAAAAGATTTTTTGACAACCATTTTGTTTTATCCATAGGACTCCATCAATGCATACAATGAACCAAACAGCACAAAGTTTGTTTTCATGTTAAGCACGCGTGCTGGTGGTCTTGGCATCAATCTTGCGACTGCTGATGTAGTAATTTTGTATGATTCTGATTGGAATCCCCAAGTAGATCTTCAGGCTATGGTAAGAGATAACGAATAAATATATTCTGTGCTCTAAATTCAAAATAACATGGTAATTTATTTAGGACCGAGCACATAGAATTGGGCAGACTAAGACAGTCAGAGTGTTCCGCTTTATAACTGATAACACTGTAGAAGAAAGAATAGTAGAACGTGCTGAGATGAAACTCAGACTGGATTCAATAGTCATTCAACAAGGTAAGCCATGGAACTTTAAAACTTTACCAAGTAGTTAACATTATACAACACAATCTTTTTTCAGGGAGGCTTGTGGATCAGAATCTGAACAAAATTGGGAAAGATGAAATGCTTCAAATGATTAGACATGGAGCAACACATGTGTTTGCTTCAAAGGAAAGTGAGATCACTGATGAAGATATCGATGGTATTTTGGAAAGAGGTGCAAAGAAGGTGAGATGTAGATTAAATAATGCTTTTAATATGAATCTAAGAAGCTGATTGTTTTGTTCTCTAGACTGCAGAGATGAATGAAAAGCTCTCCAAGATGGGCGAAAGTTCACTTAGAAACTTTACAATGGATACAGAGTCAAGTGTTTATAACTTCGAAGGAGAAGACTATAGAGAAAAACAAAAGGTAATTTAGAAATAGGTTTGGGTTACATGAAAGTTGGTGATTTGAGTTGTTTCCCATGTGCTAGATTGCATTCACAGAGTGGATTGAACCACCTAAACGAGAAAGAAAAGCCAACTATGCCGTTGATGCATATTTCAGGGAAGCTCTTCGTGTTAGTGAACCTAAAGCACCCAAGGTGAGTTGACTGACACAGCATAAAAATATCTATATGGATAACACTTATTTTTGTTTTTCTTTAGGCTCCTCGACCTCCAAAACAACCCAATGTTCAGGATTTCCAGTTCTTTCCTCCACGTTTATTTGAATTACTGGAAAAAGAAATTCTGTTTTACAGAAAAACTATTGGGTACAAGGTAATTGAAATTATCTGCCTTTCTGTTCATTCCTGATTTGATGGCATAGAAAAATATCTTTTAGGTACCTCGAAATCCTGAGCTGCCTAATGCAGCACAGGCACAAAAAGAAGAACAGCTTAAAATTGATGAAGCTGAATCCCTTAATGATGAAGAGTTAGAGGAAAAAGAGAAGCTTCTAACACAGGTATAGCCTTTAATCAGTACAAACTTTAGTAATGATTAAATATTTTGTTTCTGTTCCTGTGAAGGGATTTACCAATTGGAATAAGAGAGATTTTAACCAGTTTATCAAAGCTAATGAGAAGTGGGGTCGTGATGATATTGAAAATATAGCAAGAGAAGTAGAAGGCAAAACTCCAGAAGAAGTCATTGAATATTCAGGTAATTCTTTTAAGCAGGCTGTTGGAGTTTAGAATGATTTGTTTACTTTGTCCAACTTTTACAGCTGTGTTTTGGGAAAGGTGCAACGAGCTCCAGGACATAGAGAAGATTATGGCTCAGATTGAAAGGGGAGAGGCGAGAATTCAAAGAAGAATAAGCATCAAGAAAGCACTTGACACAAAGGTAATTTGCTTGTTAATAAGTTAGGTAGTTAAATTTTATATAATATAAAATCTGACTTTCATAGATTGGACGGTACAAAGCACCTTTTCATCAGCTGAGAATATCATATGGTACTAACAAAGGAAAAAACTATACTGAAGAAGAAGATCGTTTTCTGATTTGTATGCTTCACAAACTTGGATTTGACAAAGAAAATGTTTATGATGAATTGCGACAGTGTATTCGCAACTCTCCTCAGTTCAGATTTGACTGGTTTCTTAAGTCCAGAACTGCAATGGTGAGTGCTCAGGGCTTTTTTGTGTAATGTAGAAGTGCGTGTACCATGTTTGTTTATAATTTAGGAGCTCCAGAGGAGATGTAATACCTTAATTACTTTGATTGAAAGAGAAAACATGGAACTAGAAGAAAAGGAGAAGGCAGAGAAAAAGAAACGAGGACCAAAGCCTTCAGTAAGTATTCATGAATATGTAAATATGTGGATTTGTGAAAAGTAATCCTTCTGTCTGTTTGTAGACACAGAAACGTAAAATGGATGGCGCACCTGATGGTCGAGGAAGAAAAAAGAAGCTGAAACTATGAATATGTTTTTGTTTCATAATCACTAACTTTAAACCAGTAGTTCTTTAATTTACGGGTCTTCATAAGATGTACTGTACAATGCTCAATTGTTATGTCATTTAAAGACATCAGGTTCATCTGTTTACTGAGCTAGAAACATAGTATGTAGTTTCACTTTTTTAAATGCAACAGCTGTGCTGAAATTTTTTTATCATTAACACTTGAAGTAATAAAATAGGCTTCATTTATTACTAAGTGTTTCATTTGATTTATTTTTCTATTGTAGTTCCATTTGTGAAGATTGTGACTTTTTGTTTATTAGCTATAATTTCTACACTTGTAAGGCTTAAAAACAAGTTAAAAAGAAAATTGCAAATAACATTTGTCCCTTTCAGTCTTCACCTAGTTGTGTAATTATTTTAATTCACTTTGCCTTTGCAGAAATTTGGGTATTTTCTTTGTAGTGCTATTGAGTCTCATCTGGAAAGATTATATAAATTGCATTCTCCTTGCTTATGTGGGTAGAATGGGAAAAGAAGGCAAGACAAAGTATACTTAAATTCTATGCATATTTCTGTTATGCTTTCTGTTTTTTTTAGTTGATTCTGAAATGAATATGCCCTATTCTTTTGAAAGAATGGCCTTTTAGTTGTATAGCCAAAGACATTTAGTATTTTCCGGTTCCTTAAGGTATTACTGTACCATTTTGTAAAAGGAATATTATTATTATTATTTTTAATTATTTGGTAAATATTTTGTCATATGACCTTCTGAAGCAGCCACAACTTAGATAATGTCAGAACTAAGGTGATTTTTTTTTTTTAATTTTGAAAGCCCAGCCAAAATGAGGTGTGAATTTGTCATACTGTTACATTGAAATTGGTAACAAAATATATCCCCTCCCATTTGGACTTTTAGGGTAAATGAAAATTTTATTGTATTTTAAAGTAGTTTCTAAGTGTTAGCAAGACTGACTATAATTCCAGTTTCTGTTTTCTATGGACAGACCTGATAAACTGGAGACCCTAAAGCAGGAATACCCAAATTATAGTGTCAGGATTTTAGCTGTACCAGAGGCCTTTATGTGCTACACATAATTTGTATAAAATTTTATATGTGCAGATTGGGTACATAAACAGTTCTCCATTTTTCTAAGGGAATGCAATAAATGTAGCATCGTGAATAAATATAACTTTTATAATCCGTAAAGTGGTCTTTTCTTTCCATTTCTTTAATTGTTTTCTCAATTTTTATTCACTTTTTCCTTTAGGACACATTTCCCTTAATTGGATATCTTTCCCTTAAATTTCTATTAGTAGTTGTTTTCATCTGCCCACATGTAATTGAAGATTTAAAAAAAAAATTTTGATACCTGCAGTATTACTAATACTGCTTAATTTCTTGAAATGTGGAATTGCTGCTGTTAATGTCAAGCAAAACGCAGTATTTATGGCAAATTGTAAAGTAATTTGAATTTAGTGCTACCTCAAAATTAACTTTTTAAATACTATGTTAGATTCTTAACAGTTAAAGGTCTAATACATGCATGAGGAATGGTTACTTATGAAAGGAAAAAGAATTTGTAAGAGTTATCACCTCAGTTTGGAAGAAATTGAAAAAATGTAAGGCTGAAGAAAACTTACGGAGGTCACAAAAGTGATGTTTTCAAGAGGAGGAGAAACTGGGAGGGAGATACACAGTGGAAATGCAAAATGAATCAAGTATAGTGGTAGCCCTGAGAGCTTAGGGACTCAAATGGAAACTGTGTGAAGGGAAACTCACTTGAAAAAAAAGCATGAACCAGCTAGGCCCTGCCACCACTGTGTTTGGCCAAGTTCACAAATCTGTTTTAACCTGTCACTTCCCTGTCACTTCTCTGGCTTTCCTCTCCCGCTAAGCTTTTGTTTCCTGGCAGTAATTAAAATCTTCTGTCAGTGCCACAGCTACTACTGCTACTGGAACTGCCTTAACCACTACTGCTACTGGAACTGCCTTAGCCACCTTGGTATCGTGGTTTGGCAAAGTATTGGCCTCTACCACCATAGGGCCCAGAGCTTCTGCCTCCAAAGTTTCCTCCCTTCATGGGTCCAAAATTTGAAGACTGATTGTTGTCATTGCCAAAATCATTGTAGCTTTTACCACCTCCAAAATTGCTTCAATCATTACCAAATCTATTATAGCAATCCCCACTGCCACCATATCCATCACCACCACCATGGCTGCCACCAAAGCCACCACGATCACAGAACTTGATGACTGTATTTGTGACTAATTGTATAATAGTTTCTGTTCTGTGGAAAGTAAAGCATTCCAACACAGGGTTTCAGTGTAGATTGTTTTGTTTTGTACCCATGCTGTTGATTGCTAAATGTTTTAATAATCTGATCATGATACTGAATAAATGTCTTTTTTTTTTTTTAACAACAAAGCATGAAAGATTGCTTAATTGTACATCTGACAAAGTGCTGGAGGCTATTATAAAGTGTAATTATTACTACTTTTAAGAGACAGGGTCTTGCTCTGTCACCCAGGCTGGAGTGCAGTGGTGCAATCACAGCTCACTGCAACCTCAAACTTCAGGGCTCAAGTGATCCTCCCACCTCAGCTTCCCAAGTAGCTAGGACTACAGATACCACGCCCAGCTAAGTTTTTTTAGTTTTTGTAGAGATAGGGCCTTGCTATGTTGCCCAGTCCGGTCTCAAACGCCGACTTCAGGCAATCCTCTTGCGTCAACCTCTCAAAGTGCTGGGATTACATGTGTAAGCCTACATTCCAAAGTGCTGGGATCATAGTTGTGAGCCTACACCACACCTGGCCTACATTTTGTTTTTCATAAAGTTGAGAGAAGCAAATCCTAAGCATAGAGTACAAGTTGAGCATCCCTAATCAAAAAATCTAAAATCAGAAATGCTCCATAATTTGAATGCTCATTAGGGCATTTCTGATTTTTGGATTAGGGATGCTGAACTGATAAGTATAATGCAAGTATTCTAAAGTCTGGAAAATGCTAAAAACACTTCTGGTTCCAGGCATTTCAGATAAGGATTGCTCCATCTGCCCTTTGAGTATTTAATATATGCCGATTGTTTGAACTAATCTGGATTTAATTATATAAATGATTATATAAATGATCTTTGGCTTAGTACCTTTCTTAATCTCGATCTTAAAAAGCATTGTAAAACACCCCTGTGGTTTTTCAGAAAAATTCTGAGTAAAAAATAAATTTCATCTTGTTCTATCCCTTTGAATCTAAAAAACAAATCTTTTTGAAAGGATGTGCTACTATATTTCAAACCAGTAGTTTTGGAGTAGAACATTGCTAAAAAAATGGGTACTAAGGAGGGTAATTTAAACAAAGTAGATTAATGACACAAGGTGGATTGATGAACTCATAAATCCAAATGAATGGAATGCTAGAAGACATGTATTAACGGAGTAGCTGTTACCAAAATATATACATATTTTGTATATGTACATAGCTGTTACCAAAATGTATCTTTGCCTGTTGGAATCTGATGTCAAGATCAAAGGTGAGGGCATCCCTCAGATGACAGATAATGGGCAAAATACATTCTTGGTGTGGAGCAGTGCTGCAGAATTAACTTCGCTGTGTACATCCCAGAATCGTTTTGGATCTGTTAAGGTTTTTATTAGAATGATTAAATAGGCTTTTGCAGCATTAACTTTACAGTAGTTACCAGAAAAGACTATGCTACAAGAACCAAAATTGAAGTAAGAAGAAAAAGACTGAAATGATATGATTCTAAATGAAAAAAATGAAGAAGTGGAATAGTTTCTCCACAGGCATAAGAGGCAAAGCATTGTTTCAGAAGTGGACTGGCACCTCACCTGAGATACTCAAGACTGGCAACATGGGTCTACATTCTTTGTTACCACAGATTCCCTTGTGTCCGGAGAGATTCCCTAGCTCTAATGACAGCTTTTTTGGGGGGTAATGAGGCTATGAGAAGATTGAGGATCTAGGTACTTGCCTTTAACTCTACAGCATACAAGGTGTGTGGCTCTTATCTCTAGGACACCAATATTTAATGTTGCATATCATGTATCTCCAGTACAAGAAGAAAGTTTATCAGAATTTAGTTAATGTTGGAAACTTTGTAATATAAACAATGTAAACACTACATTGACAAAAATATTTTATTAATACAAAGAATATGCATATAGTTTGCTTACTACAGAAATTCTTGTTTTTGATGTAGACAACCCAAAGGAGTTTTTATGTATATAGATTGTGAATAAATTGGGAAAAGAAATAGAGATAAGTAGAGATTATTTCACTTCATTAAACTTTTGAAGTCCTAATTTAGTTCATGTGATTATTTGTAAACTTTTCT